AGAACATTTTTTCCAAAATGCTAAAATGATTGTCATTCCCCAGTTTTAATATCTCTATCATCTGCTAAGTAAAAGCAAGCTCCTCCTTGTGGCGTAGCAGGGCCCACGTGATCTGGCCCTTGCCCGAATTTGTAGCTTATCACAACATCCTTCTACCCCCCATTACCTCCTATTATACAGGAACACCCAAGCGACCTTCACAACATTCATATCAACTAGTACACAGGGTCTCCAAAGAGGACCTCTGGATGCCTGTGATCTTTGTACTTCTGCCTACCCTTTGCCCTGGCGTGTTTTTCTCTTCCTTCATGTTCTGCTGGCCAAATTGTTTTTCCTTCAAGTCTTAGGAGCCTGCCTGATTATGTTCCTCCTATTCCGCATCCTCATAAAATTACTGCGACTTCCAAAACACTTGGCACATTCTTATTTGAATACATTACATTGTTGTGTAATTATCCCTTGGCCCCCTCCCCCAGCACTAGACTCTAAGCTCTTTGAAGGCAGACTATGCCTATTCATCTTTGTATTTCTAGCCCTGGGCCCAACACCCAGAATTTCTTGTATTTTCAATATATGTCTGCCAAATGAATTAGAGCTAATGCCTGAAGGAGAATAAGTTTTTTTGAGAAAGAGGAAGAGCCAGGAGGGAGGAGAAGGCAGGGTCCGAAGAGCCCTGGGGGTTTACTTGGGGAAGATGCGGTTCCCCATTGCAGCATTCTGCCAGGAGGTGGCACTGCTCTGAAGAGCCAGCTGGTCGCTTACAGACTGAGGCTGACAGCTTGAAACCAAAGAGGGAACTCCACCAGGAAGCAACATTCCTCCACTGGGCTTCCCAGCCCAGTTACATGCCATACTCTGCCCTGGTCAAACAGCCAAGTCTTCAGGAGGTTACTGGCCCCAGGCGTCTCCCCAGTGACTGATGATGTTAAACCCTACGCTTCTCTGATTGGTTTAGACAAAATGACAAGGGCACCTATTGGAAATGATCTGGCAAAACATGATCTAAGGCCACCCTCTCGGGGAGGGAGTTGGGGAAGCTGGGTTGGCTGGGTTGGTAGCTCCTACCTACTGTGTGGCAAGAAGGTATGGGTCATGAACAGAACCAAGGAGCTGCGCTGCTACAGATGTTACCACTTCTGTGGCTGCTACCCCACTCCTGGGCCGTCCCTGAAGGTAAGATGGTACTCCTATTTACTTCCATCCTGCCTCCCTGAACCTCACCCTGTGTCCTTTGCAGCTCCTACTCCAATGTGGCCAGATGACCTGCAAAACCACACATTCCTGCACACAGTGTACTGCCAGGATGGGAGTCCCAGTGTGGGACTCTCTGAGGCCTACGACGAGGACCAGCTTTTCTTCTTCGACTTTTCCCAGAACACTCGGGTGCCTCGCCTGCCCGAATTTGCTGACTGGGCTCAGGAACAGGGAGATGCTCCTGCCATTTTATTTGACAAAGAGTTCTGCGAGTGGATGATCCAGCAAATAGGGCCAAAACTTGATGGGAAAATCCCGGTGTCCAGAGGTCAGGAGTTTTCTGGGGAGTGAAGGGAGGAGTTTTTCCCCCTACACTTCAATCCCCCCACCAGGGTTTCCTATCGCTGAAGTGTTCACGCTGAAGCCCCTGGAGTTTGGCAAGCCCAACACTTTGGTCTGTTTTGTCAGTAATCTCTTCCCACCCATGCTGACAGTGAACTGGCAGCATCATTCCGTCCCTGTGGAAGGATTTGGGCCTACTTTTGTCTCAGCTGTCGATGGACTCAGCTTCCAGGCCTTTTCTTACTTAAACTTCACACCAGAACCTTCTGACATTTTCTCCTGCATTGTGACTCACGAAATTGACCGCTACACAGCAATTGCCTATTGGGGTGAGGCTTTCTCCCTGGAATTCTGGTCCTTTGGTCCCCAGGCTGAGCCACTCATTTCCTCCAGTACCCCGGAACGCACTGCCCTCAGATCTGCTGGAGAATGTGCTGTGTGGCGTGGCCTTTGGCCTGGGTGTGCTGGGCATCATCGTGGGCATTGTTCTCATCATCTACTTCCGGAAGCCTTGCTCAGGTGGTATGTCATCTGGAGGGGGCGGGTGAGCCTGTATGCCTTTCCTCCATCCCTGTCTCTCCCCCAGACTGATTCTTCCAGACCAGAGTTTGATGCCAGCAGCTTCGGCCATCCAAACAGAGGATGCTCAGATTTCTCACATCCTGCCCAGGATCTCCTCTTAGGGTAGAAGAAGTCTCTGGGACATCCCTGGGGTGTGTGTGTAGATTTCCCACCTGGGGACTCTGCTGTCCCTGGGCTTGCATCCCAGGGATCCCAGAGTGGCCTGCCTATCACAACCACATCCCTTCCCCCCACAAGGCAATAAATCTCATTTCTTTATATCAGTGTGGCTTCTTTCTTAACTCATGGTA